CCCAGGCGCTGGGGCCGCAGGGACTGAACCCCGCACCGCCCCCGCAGCCCGGGTGCGCGCCCCATCGGCCGGCCTGCTCCCCGCGGCCCGGCTCACCGGTGGTAGGGACGGCCCCGCCTGCCCCAGCCCACGCCCGCCTCCCCTTCCTCCCGCCTGTGGCTCTGCTCGTCTCCACCTAAGCCTTTGGTGGTTTAACGCACTTTTGCAGAGACATCTACCAAGAGATAGCGTGTGCACTTTGTTTTCCGTCCCACGGAAGAATTTATCAGTAGCGTTATTCAGCCCTACTCGCTTTAAAGCACGGCACCCCTCAGCCCAACAAAAAGACCGAAGGCGAAACATTGTGGGTTCCTGCCCGCGAACCAACCGTTCAGCCACCGAACCCCCTAAACTGATCCATTTGGAATAAGTTACCCTGCCCCTCTACCTCCCATCCTACACACACACACACACACACACACACACACACACACACACACACTGCGGACCGGGGGCCCAGCTACGCACACACCCCAAAACAAACGAGGGATCTACTCGGGACCCTCAGCCGGGCGGCCGGGCGCCTTCGTTCCCTTCCTCCCTCTCTGAGTTTCCCAGGGACCCGCCACGCCTCTCGGAACTGGGGCAGCGGCCCGCTCACCTCGTGTCCGTTGCTGGCCGGGATGATTTCAGACTCGTTCACCAAGGAAGACTTGATGTCAGCTAAATCGCCTTCCTCTTCGGGATGACTGATCTCGGCGAAGATCTTTTCCTTCTGAGGATCGCCCTCGTCCTTGAAGGGGATCATCTCGTCCGTGGCGCAGAGTTCCGGGTCCCCCCCGCCGCCGCCACCTCCTCCGGAGAGTTGGGGCATCCCGGCGGCTCTGTAATCTCCGCTCCGCTGTGGGAGCACCCGCGCAACAGCAGGAAAGACAGAGGGGTAACTCAAGGGTGGGGGAGGAAAGGAGAGTTGGAAGGGTTCGTGCAGCAGGACAGCGGGCGGAAGCGGGGCGGGCGAGCGCGGGGCCGCCGGCCGGCAGCCGGAGCAGCTGCCGCGGCGCCCGAATCCCGGCGGCCGCCGCGCTTTCCCGCTTCGCGGAGACCGACGCAGGCGCCCGCCCCCGAGGCCGAAGGGCACTGGGCGGCGAGGGCTGCGGTAGCTGGCGACTCCGGGGGCGTCTGCGCGGCGCGCGCTAGACGAGGCTGCCCCGGCGGCCACCCCGCGACCCCGCGTCGCCGGGATTTGCGCGCGGAGAACGCCGGTTCTGGAGGGAGCACGCCTCCCCAAAGTGCAGAGGAGGGTCCGGCGGCGCGTCTCCGCGGAAACCCTCTCCACTGTAGTTACCCCGGATGCCGACTTAGTAGTTTGTTTTCCGAGAAAAGAGAGGGGATCTGGGCAGAAGGGCCCCGTTTGCCCCAAAAGAAGGTGCAAGGATCAGAAGATAACGAAACGTCCACTTCCTGAAGGGTGGGAAAAAAAGAAAAAGAAAAAGGAGCCACCCACGCTGGAGATGTCCGTTTTAGATCTTCTTATTTTCTTCCCTTTCGCTTCGGTTTTTCTTCTCGAGGCTCATTTAATCTGCTAGAGAAGGAGGAGGAGCAGAAGATGGGGGCCGAGGAGGAGGGGAAGAGAAAGAGAAGTTTGCCAAGAATAAAGTTTTTGCCGGCAAGCGCGGGGACTCCGCAGTGGAGGGCACTGCGGAGTCTCGGGGAGTCACAGCGGGGGCCTCGGGCCCAAATGCCTCTGCCCGGAGCTCGAGCCGACACACACACTCAGTCCGACCCCTCTTTGTTCCCGGCTCGAGTTTCTCAGCCTGGCTCGCCGGCTCGCCGCTCTGCACGCCTCCGCCGGCCAGCTCTGTCAAAGCAAAGAGCTGCGCCCCTTGAGTTCGCCCGGCCGAGGGGAGGGGACGCCCCGAGCTTGGCCGCGTGCGAGGCTCCGGGCGCGTCCTGGTTCCTCGGCCCGAGAGCGCGCAGCCCGGGTCCCTCCTCCGCGCCCTGCCCCGCAGGTGAGCGGCTGCGCCTCCCCACTGCTTCTCCTTTGAGGGCTTTTTTTTCTTTTTCTTTTCCCAGATCCTGTAGGACGAGTCTTGGTTTTGGGGTGTGTGAGTGTGGTGTGTGCGCGCGCGCCTGGAGGGAAGGATCAGGCAACTTGGCGAGAGAAGGAAGGACCGGGCGCTGCTTATAACCCACCGAAAGGCACGCTTTGCCCGCGTGAAACTGACAAGAAACATTGCCGCAGTGGCTTGACTTCATCATCTAAGTATCTATTTACTTGGCCCCCACCCACCCACTCCTTTTCCTCTGCCAGTCTCTCCCCTACCTCCTTGACGCCTCCCACTCTCCCTCCCTGGCTCTGGCAGAGGGAGGAAGATGAAAGAGAAAGCCGCTGCCGCTGTGATGGACACCACATTGATAGATGCTCTGACAGTGGGGAGAGGCGGGAATCTGGGACTGAGAAAAAAAGGAAAAGGGGAAAATATAACAGACATTGCTCAACTATTAAGAGAGAACAGAAGGACAAGGAAAAGAGAGTTGTAGCTTTCCCGAATATAATATCACACACACGCTCTTTGGAGACAAGGGAACACACTAGTGAAAATAAAATCTCTAGGCTTACGGAGAAAAAATATGACGAGGAAGAAGGAACTGAAGACTAGATTTTAATTATTGCTTTTTAAACAATATATCTTTCATTCTGTTCTCACCACGGGATGTACGGAGAGTTGTGCTAGGTCTCCAGTGGGTTTTCAGAGACACACACCGCAGTGTGTGGGAACCTCATCGAGAATGAAAAGATAATCCAAGAAGGGGGAAGAGAAGGCAAAAGGACTCAGGAGAGCAAAGCCAGAAGAGGGAGGGAGGACGGGGTAGTCCCTGGCACCTTGGACTGCGAACTGAAAGGGACCCTTGAAGACACCAATCCGAATACAACCTCAAAAATTCCCCAGTCTCCACTGTCTCTTTGATGAATTTTGTACAAAGACAGGAGTTTTCAGGAGATACTTTGTGAAAGTTACAGCAGAAGGGAAGCTGAAGTTTGAAAACACATTACATTTTGTCCCTTGGTTCTCAAACCCCCTCAGTTAAAAATCTAGGCAAAATTATTATATCCAATACAGTAACCATCTGTAAAACTTCAGAACAGTAAACAAAGGACATAAAGAAATGTATCTTCATCTCCCTTAAATCGAAAACAAGCAAAACACTACAGAATCAGATTTTGCTCCATTATATAGGAATTGTCTGGCAAAGATCCCTCTTTTTTTCCTAAAGGTGAAATTTCAGGCTGCTGAACATTGAATGGGTAAAGATTTTTACAATGCTGTATCTAAGTGAGCACTAATGACTTCACCTACTAATAACGACTACTTCTTGGGAATAAGAATTTACTAGGAAGCAATTTTTAAAACTTTACAAAGGATCCAATTGGTCCCTACAACATGGCCAGTAGTCACATGTAAATTCTATCTGGAAGATTGGGGTGAAATTAAGGGGTTGGTGAAGGAATCCAGGAAAATTAAAACATTAAATCCATTTTTAATAGCTGACAATGCTATGCCTCAAGAGAAGAAAAAGAGTATATTCTGCTACAGTGTGTGAGAAACCCAATTTTTGTTTTTGGATGATGGTGGTATGTCACTTCCCTTAAAGTTAGGCACCAGTGTGAGTAGTGTCCCAGAGAGGTGAACGTGTAGCTGTGTCAGACATTTATAGCCCCATTCTTAAAAGACACATGGGAAAACAGTCAAAAGTCCTCCCATAACTGCACCAATTTGACCAATAGGAAAACAAGTGGAAAATGCAGTTTCACCAAAGCAGAGTAGAGGTTCCTTTTCATCAAACCCTCAGGAGGGGGAGGGGAGAACACAGAATGGCCAGGGGGTACTTTCTGGAAGCCGAAGAGAGATTAAATGATGACTCTTACATCCCCCCCGCTGTTTAAGTGCTGAAACTAATTCAGAT